GCCCAGGCTGGAGTGCAGTGGCGCTATCTCGGCTCACTGCAAGCTCTGCCTCCCGGGTTCACGCCATTCTCCTGCCTCAGCCTCCCCAGTAGCTGGGACCACAGGCGCCTGCCACCACACCCGGCTAATTTTTTTGTATTTTTAGTAGAGACGGGGTTTCACCATGTTAGCCAGAATGGTCTTGATCTCCTGACCTCGTGATCCGCCCGCCTCGGCCTCCCAAAGTGCTGGGATTACAGGCGTGAGCCACCGCGCCCAGCCAGGGATCCAAGTTTTTAAGGATAATTTGGCAGGTTGGGGAAGGCCAGTGAGTCAAGAGTGCTGATTGGTTGGGTGGGAGATGAAGTCACAGGGAGTTGAAGCTGTCCTCTTGCGCTGAGTCAGTTCCTGGGTTGGTGGGGAGGGGGCACAAGATCACATAGCCAGTTTATCCATCTGGTGGTGCCAGCTGATCCATCAAGTGCAGGGTCTGCAACATATCTCAAGCACCGATCTTAGGTGCAGTTTAGGGAGGGTCAGAATCTTGTAGCTTGCAGCTGTAATTTCTAATCTAAACCATAATTTCTAATCTTGTGGCTGATTTGTTAGTCCTACAAAGGCAGTCCAGTCCCCAGGCAAGAAGGAAGTTTGTTTTGGGAAAAGGCTGTCATCATCTTTGTTTTAAACTTCAAACTGTAAACTAAGTTCCTCCCAAAGTTAGTTCAGCCTATATCCAGCAATGAACAAGGACAGTTTGGAGGTTAGAAACAACATGGATTTGGGTAGGTCAGATCGCTTTCAGTGTCTCAGTTATAATTTTGCAGTGGTGGTTTCACTGTGACAATCCTGAGGGACTTCCCACAGAACCCTCAGTTATTGAAGCCCAAAGCCTCAGAAATGGCGAGGAAGAAGGGGAAGGGTGTTGCGCGGTCAAACTCCACACGTTCTTAGCCGACCTCCGCCGCTTTTCCTAGAATGTCTCATCTCTATGGTCGACGGCGTTCAGATTCCGGGGCAGACTAAGTTGTTCTTCCGGGGTGACTGCCTCTTCCAGGGCGGGCGGTGTGGTGCACGCATTGCTGTGCTCCAACTCCCTCAGGGCCTGTGTTGCCGCACTCTGCTGCTATGAGCTTCCTCAAAAGTTTCCCGCCGCCTGGGCCAGCGGAGGGGCTCCTGCGGCAGCAGCCAGACACTGAGGCTGTGCTGAACGGGAAGGGCCTCGGCACTGGTACCCTTTACATCGCTGAGAGGTAGGGTTCCTGGTCCCCAGCGCTGGCCTCCTTAAAAATAATCTACTTAAAACATGTTTTTCAGCCGCCTGTCTTGGTTAGATGGCTCTGGATTAGGATTCTCACTGGAATACCCCACCATTAGTTTACATGCATTATCCAGGGACCGAAGTGACTGTCTAGGAGAGCATTTGTATGTTATGGTGAATGCCAAATTTGAAGGTATGTATGGTGTAATTTAATCTAATGCCTCCTAATGACATTAAAAGGGTATTTTATTTTCTAGAAGAATCAAAAGAACCTGTTGCTGATGAAGAAGAGGAAGACAGTGATGATGATGTTGAACCTATTACTGAATTTAGATTTGTGCCTAGTGATAAATCAGCGTGTGAGTGTTCTACAGTATTGATTCTTCCCCTTAAGATTGGTTACAGTTTAATTTCCTTGTTCAGTGGAGGCAATGTTCACTGCAATGTGCGAATGCCAGGCCTTGCATCCAGATCCTGAGGATGAGGATTCAGATGACTACGATGGAGAAGAATATGATGTGGAAGCACATGGTTAGTGAAATGGATTTTAAAGTGGGTTTTTTTATTTAAACTTTAAAGTTTTCTGTTTGTTTAGAACAAGGACAGGGGGACATCCCTACATTTTACACCTATGAAGAAGGATTATCCCATCTAACAGCAGAAGGCCAAGCCACACTGGAGAGATTAGAAGGAATGCTTTCTCAGTCTGTGAGCAGCCAGTATAATATGGCTGGGGTCAGGACAGAAGATTCAATAAGAGATTATGAAGGTGAGTGTCCTTTTGCAGTGTGAACAGTCAGAGGGATTGCTCAGTAATTAATTTTTTTGTTTAGATGGGATGGAGGTGGATACCACACCAACAGTTGCTGGACAGTTTGAGGATGCAGATGTTGATCACTGAAAATGATTTATGCAAGTTTAAGGTGAGTAGTTCATTTTCTCCCTTGTCGCTGATACTGTAAACACTGTAAACCTTTTGTTTTTCAGATTCTGCTCCTAAGTGTAGGAGAGAACTTGGTGCCTCTTCCACTCTGGAGTGAAGTTAATGAAAGTCTTTTTCCTTTTCCAAAACCCAACCTGAACCAGTTCTTTCTTGAGACAGACTATACTGAGACAACAAGTTGTCACCAGCAGAAGATAGATAATATGACCTTTATTAACTTGATGAATTAACTTAACCAAGAGGGTATTTGTAGTTTACTATTTACCCTAAAACTTTCTGTGTCTGGGTACCCTCTGAGTAGGCCTATAATTCCTACCTTGACTGTGTGCATCATTTGTAAGCTAGCAGATCTATGTGGTGAAAATGCACAGGAGCTTGGTAGACTGCGGGGGAAAGAGAGAGCTCCTTTCGCCATGTTTTACCAGTCTGCTGTTATAACCTCTTAGGTTGTATCCTTTAATTTCCAGCCTTTTAGGTTAGTTTCTGTAACAGAACAAGTGAGTCTGGGATGAAGTCCTCAAAGTACTTCAAATGGTAATTGTTTTGTTTTTGTAATAGCTTAACAAATAAACCTAGGTTTTCTATATTACTTTGCTCTCATTCTTGACTAAAACCATTAATGAGAAATGTTTTTTAAAAAATAATGCTGGCAAATATGAGAATTTTGTTGGCTTTATTTTTGTTTACTTGTTGAGAAGATGAACATGAAATTAATAAGAAAATATAGTTATAGCTTCTGGCAAGTATTTAGTAAGGCAAAGATTTAACACATTTCAGGGGATTTCTGCCACTTCCTTTTAGATCAGCAGTAATTTCTTATATTTATCAACTCTCAATTTTTAGTTTTCATAGATACCTGGGTATTATAAGGCTGATTTGTAATTACTGATTTATACTTGGACTTTTGAAATCATTATGTGTCCTTAAAAATAAGGTTATACAAGCTAACCTTCTTAACAGGATCACATGGCTAATTAGTGACTAAACTGATGTTTGGTACCACTCAGCCCAGTGTTCATTTCAGCACTGTCACTTGGTTTCCCTTATCTTGCAAGGTAGACTGAAAAAAAACGAATTTTCCTTTTTCTAACCAGACTCTCAGAATTTCTGAGTCTGTTAACAATAGGCAAGTAAAACAGCCACTTGAAATGGAAACTAAAATTTACTGAGACCTCTGTACTAGCCACTGTCCTGAGTTCTTTATTATGTATTATAATATTCTTAATTATCTTATGAGATACGCTTTTATCCCACTTTATAGTTGAGGAAACTGAGTTATAGAGAGAGGTAAAATAACTTGCTTAAGGTCATGTAGATAGTGAATTGTGATTTTTGAGCCTGTGCTTTAAAACATCATACAGCCTTACCACCTACCAGCAGCAGAAAGCATGCACACTCTCCCCACTGCTGCAGGGTTTCAGTGTTAACATTTCAATGGCCAGTACAAGAGCTTCCCCAGTTTCTCTGCTACCCATCTGAGCAACACCCATAATTCTATCCTAGAAGTTTGTCCATTCTTCAGTAATCAGTCAGGACATTCTCACAGGCTAATATTAGAAATTCCATTTGAGTTCCTTTTAAAAGGAACAAATTTATAATTGTGACTTTCCATGAACATAAATTGCTCTGATAGCAAAATGTCGAGAAGATTCAGAGTGTACTTGGTTTCTTGTTGGTGTTGCTGTGGTCAATGCAATATGCAAAAAGGCAGGAGACCAAAGCATGTGGGCACCTCTCTGGGCTTATTTCCTCATTAGACTAAGTGACTTTCAAAGATTGAGCTGTAACATTCACTAGATAGTTAGAACCGTAGCATTGAGAAAATAGAAGCTGAGAAAAAAGAGCAGGTCAGGCTTTTAAAAGATAAAATTTATAATGATCAGCCAGACAATATTTATTGATTTCATTTGAGCCTAATTTTAGGGTTGCTGGAATTGTTTTCTTTGTGTGTTCCTGATGTAGAGACACTTTAAAGGTACATAGACATTTCCCCTCCAAAATGTAAGTCATCTAAATGTTCCTAAAAGCTAGGGTTAATGGTTCTCTGTTCTAGGTTCTTCATTTAAAAAATGTATTCATTAAGATATGGTCCCAGCCGGACGTGGTGGCTCACACCTGTAATCCCAGCACTTTGGGAGGCTCAGGTGGGCAGATCACTTGAGGTCAGGAGTTTGAGACCAGCCTGGCCAATACGGTGAAAACCCATCTCTACTGAAAATACAAAAATTAGCCAGCCATGGTG